TGGAATACTTTAAGAAACGGTTATGAGGCCAGGCGCGACGGCTCACGCTGGTAATCCCAGGACTTTGGGAGGCCGAGGCGGGCGGATCACGAGGTCAGGAGTTCCAGACCAGCTTGGCCAACATGGCAAAACCCTGTCTCTACTAAAAACAAAACATTAGCTGGGCATGGTGGCGCGCGCCTGTCGTCCCAGCGACTTGGGAGGTTGAGGCAGGAGAATCGCTTGAACCCGGGAGGTGGAGGTTATGGTGAGCCAAGATCCCCCCCAGCTGCACTCCAGCTTGGCGACAGAGCAAGACTCCGTCTCAAAAACAAAAAACAAAGCCGGTTATGAAGCGGGGGTGGGGTGGGCTAGTTTTAATAGGTCCAGGCGATTAGTACCTGGCATCCTTAACCACCTACAGTTTGAGAAGGGAGTGGGTGATAAAAGCCTGGAAGGGAAGGGAAATCGGGCCGGGCATTAGGCTCCATCGCTCATCAATAGACAAGGCCTTTAGGAAACTGCGACAACGGCTTTTGCTCTGGGCCTTTACTGCCGAATCCAGGTCTCCGGGCTTAACAACAACGAAGGGGCTGTGACTGGCTGCTTTCTCAACCAATCAGCACCGAACTCATTTGCATGGGCTGAGAACAAATGTTCGCGAACTCTAGAAATGAATGACTTAAGTAAGTTCCTTAGAATATTATTTTTCCTACTGAAAGTTACCACATGCGTCGTTGTTTATACAGTAATAGGAACAAGAAAAAAGTCACCTAAGCTCACCCTCATCAATTGTGGAGTTCCTTTATATCCCATCTTCTCTCCAAACACATACGCAGCAGTGTTACAGCTCTTTTAGAATTTGTCTAGTAGGCTTTCTGGCTTTTTACCGGAAAGCCCCTCTTATGATGTTTGTTGCCAATGATAGATTGTTTTCACTGTGCAAAAATTATGGGTAGTTTTGGTGGTCTTGATGCAGTTGTAAGCTTGGGGTATGAAGGTTTGGGCCACGCCTGGGCGCTTCCGGCTGCGCCGGATGCTGTTTCCTTTCCGCTCCCAGGGGCGTTGGGAACGGTTGTAGGACGTGGCTCTTTATTCGTGAGTTTTCCATTTACCTCCGCTGAACCTAGAGCTTCAGACGCCCTATGGCGTCCGCCTCGACCCAACCGGCGGCCTTGAGCGCTGAGCAAGCAAAGGGTGAGAATCGTCCTAGTCAAGGCATAGGCTGCCAAGACTTGGGATCTTATTGGGTTACCTACAGCCTCAATCCACTAATTCCTTGCGCTCTCCGCTGGGCCCGCTGTCTGTTCTCCGACGCCTACCCGGGACGCCTCCCTGGGATGCTTCTGGCGCGCAGTGGTCCTCGCGGAGGTGATCCAGGCGTTCTCCGCCCCGGAGAATGCAGTGCGCATGGACGAGGCTCGGGATAACGCCTGCAACGACATGGGTAAGATGCTGCAATTCGTGCTGCCCGTGGCCACGCAGATCCAGCAGGAGGTTATCAAAGCCTATGGCTTCAGCTGCGACGGGGAAGGTGGGTCAGACGCGGGAAGGCGGGTCAGACGCGAGAAGGGTTGACCTTCCACTCCCTCTTGCAGGTGTCCTTAAGTTTGCTCGCTTGGTCAAGTCCTACGAAGCCCAGGATCCTGAGATCGCCAGCCTGTCAGGCAAGCTGAAGGCGCTGTTTCTGCCGCCCATGACCCTGCCACCCCATGGGCCTGCTGCTGGTGGCAGCGTGGCCGCCTCCTGAGAGTTGGCCCTCCCTTGTGCCACTGCCAGGGGAGGAAAGGCCTTGATGTTCCAGACAATAATAAATGCGCCTGTGACTTAGCCTTGGTGTCAGTCTCTTGCGGACCTGACAA